ACACTCCTAGCCAGTTCTGTTTCTCTGAACCTTGTTTCTCCACTCTGCTTGCCAAGTCCCTTTGTCTTATTTTTTTCTCCCTCTCCCTCCTTCCTTCCCTCCCCCCATCCTTCCTTCCTTTTTTCCTTCCTTCCTTCCTCCCTCCCTCCCTTCCTCCCTTTTTCCCTCTCTCCTTCTCTCCCTCCTTCTCTTCTTTCCTTCCTCTCTTCCTTCCTCCTTTCCTCTTTCCTTCTCTCCCATTCTCTTCCTCCCCCTCTCTTCTTCCTCTTTTTATTTTTGTCCCATGCTTTAGGCCTTCCTTGGCCCTTCCTGGCATTGCTTTTCCTGACAGCAACACTCAATAATTTTTAAAAAGCACCTGAGCCCTTTGTGTTGACTGATGCCACCTCTGTTGTGGTGCAGATTTGTTTTAGAGGCAGATGTCCAGGGACGCTGAACACTGAAATCCATCCTGCAGAGCTTGCTGTAGGCAGAGTAAAGAAGTTTGCTCTGTAGTTTTCCCAACAGCCTTCTCAAATCCATGGGAGACGTCTCAGACACCTTGTATTTAATAGACAAGGAAATGAGCTCAGGAGATTTGCCCCAGGTTGTAAATTAAATCAGCACAAAGGTAGAAATGAACACAGAGCTCTCAGATTGGAAGCTGTCCAGACAGCTGCATGGAGCAGGGGCACAGCTCACTGTCTTTCAAAGCCTCAACCAGGGCTGTTGCATCTCGGACACTTGGCAGTTACTGGAAAGTCATGTTAGGCTTTCCTGTTGATTCTTTATCTTGTGGAGGAGTTGCACAGTCAATGCCTTGTTCAAGATTAATCATTTTCCCTGTTGCCTATGACTGAGGCTGTTTCTCACATCCTGCCCCTGGTTTTGCCTGTCCCAAGGATTTCGTCTGAAGGGCGGGACATTCCCCCTGCCTCTTCGCACCACAGCCAGAGCCTGCCATTAGGACCAATGAAAGCAAAGTACCTCATCCCCTCAGTGACTAAGAATCGCAGTATTTAAGAGGTAGCAGGAATGGGCTGAGAGTGGTGTTTGCTTTCTCCACCAGAAGGGCACACTTTCATCTAATTTGGGGTATCACTGAGCTGAAGACAAAGAGAAGGGGGAGAAAACCTAGCAGACCACCATGTGCTATGGGAAGTGTGCACGATGCATCGGACATTCTCTGGTGGGGCTCGCCCTCCTGTGCATCGCGGCTAATATTTTGCTTTACTTTCCCAATGGGGAAACAAAGTATGCCTCCGAAAACCACCTCAGCCGCTTCGTGTGGTTCTTTTCTGGCATCGTAGGAGGTGGCCTGCTGGTAAGTCATTCAGGATTATTACTGAATTCTCTCAATGACCTGACTTTGTTTGTTTCCTAACCAGATGCTCCTGCCAGCATTTGTCTTCATTGGGCTGGAACAGGATGACTGCTGTGGCTGCTGTGGCCATGAAAACTGTGGCAAACGATGTGCGGTAGGTCCTCCTGCCCTGGTGGTGAAAATGACGGCTCACTTCCTGTGTGTCTGCTTTTCCCTAGATGCTTTCTTCTGTATTGGCTGCTCTCATTGGAATTGCAGGATCTGGCTACTGTGTCATTGTGGCAGCCCTTGGCTTAGCAGAAGGACCACTATGTCTTGATTCCCTCGGCCAGTGGAACTACACCTTTGCCAGCACTGAGGGCCAGTATGTAATTACTCTCTACATGGCTACACATTCGTGTGTCAGAAGTTTCTCTTTTTACCCACAGGTACCTTCTGGATACCTCCACATGGTCCGAGTGCACTGAACCCAAGCACATTGTGGAATGGAATGTATCTCTGTTTTCTATCCTCTTGGCTCTTGGTGGAATTGAATTCATCTTGTGTCTTATTCAAGTAATAAATGGAGTGCTTGGAGGCATATGTGGCTTTTGCTGCTCTCACCAACAGGTAAGAACCTGCATGAAAATGTCGTAGTCTGGCCCTGGTGTTAATATACCATTATAGCCTAATGGTATTTTATTTTCTCTACAGCAATATGACTGCTAAAAGAACCAACCCAGGACAGAGCCACAATCTTCCTCTATTTCATTGTAATTTATATATTTCACTTGTATTCATTTGTAAAACTTTGTATTAGTGTAACATACTCCCCACAGTCTACTTTTACAAACGCCTGTAAAGACTGGCATCTTCACAGGATGTCAGTGTTTAAATTTAGTAAACTTCTTTTTTGTTTGTTTATTTGTTTTTGTTTTTTTTTAAGGAATGAGGAAACAAACCACCCTCTGGGGGTAATTTACAGACTGAGTGACAGTACTCAGTATATCTGAGATAAACTCTATAATGTTTTGGATAAAAATAACATTCCAATCACTATTGTATATATGTGCATGTATTTTTTAAATTAAAGATGTCTAGTTGCTTTTTATAAGACCAAGAAGGAGAAAATCCGACAACCTGGAAAGATTTTTGTTTTCACTGCTTGTATGATGTTTCCCATTCATACACCTATAAATCTCTAACAAGAGGCCCTTTGAACTGCCTTGTGTTCTGTGAGAAACAAATATTTACTTAGAGTGGAAGGACTGATTGAGAATGTTCCAATCCAAATGAATGCATCACAACTTACAATGCTGCTCATTGTTGTGAGTACTATGAGATTCAAATTTTTCTAACATATGGAAAGCCTTTTGTCCTCCAAAGATGAGTACTAGGGATCATGTGTTTAAAAAAAGAAAGGCTACGATGACTGGGCAAGAAGAAAGATGGGAAACTGAATAAAGCAGTTGATCAGCATCATTGGAACATGGGGACGAGTGACGGCAGGAGGACCACGAGGAAATACCCTCAAAACTAACTTGTTTACAACAAAATAAAGTATTCACTACCATGTTGTTGTTGTTTAGTTTCATTATCCTTAAA